TGTGTGTATAATTAGCATACTAATATTTATAATACACCTGCTGCCAAAAAATAGAGCTAAGAAAATTCAGAGCATGTATTCTTATCACTCAGTTCAGACTGAAGAGTCTTGTATATCTATCACGCTTTTTAGTTCCAAAAATATCACTTTCTTGCTCTTTGTCCTCCTCACTGTTCAGGCTGATCTGTTTCCATTCTAAAGATAAGTGACCAGTATTTTGACTATTTTTTCTATGTATGGAAGCTACATTCAGGTACAAAGCAAGAACACTCTAAGAAACCCTAACATCTAAACCAGAATTTTCCGTGTCTCATTTGCTGACAACACTACAATGTCATGTTTATTTCCCTCATTGTATCTTCAGTTGAGAAGACAAACACTGCAGAGCTTTTTGAGGATATTGGGAATTACCTAATTAATGTATTTCTCAATGCCCTAGTGAATGGAGTGTCCTTTTGGCCCTCTTAAGTCATATAATGGGGAGAAGGTGAAGTTCGCATATGATAAATTCACCTTAATACTCCTATCTTCCTACACCTTTAGATTCTTTCCTCTACATTCCACCAGTTATGCCATTTAAGCCTCATTTAATGTTAATAATAATTTGTTTAAAGCTTTAGTCAACCAAGCAAGCAAACTGGCCACACAAGCTAACACAGTAAACCTAGAATCTGTAATAGCAATAACTATGTCAATATACTAACAAGGATGGATAGTCATCCAGCAAATTAAATTCTAGCCATATTTTCCAAGTAATTGATACCTTCTTGAAGTTCCTGGTCAACAGCTCAGATTGATAAATCCAAAATATACAGAGCTTAAAATAAGAAAGAGTGTGCAAATTTAAGAAATCAGATCCATTCCCATTTGCATCCTAGAGGCTTTCAGTCATCACTGCACCAAAGGAAATTACTGGCCCCAATCATTGAAGTCTTTAGGCAGCTCTAGCCCAGAGCAGGACTGGCTATCTTCTTCATCTGCATCACAGCTAACAAAAAGGAGAGATAAAGACAACTATATCATGGTCTAAGAGGCAGACAGATACATTGTTCTTCACTGGTCAGCTGAAAGTCAATTCATCATCAGTGATATTCAAAAATCACAAGTCTTTGCTGGCATGCCAAGTGCAATAGAGGCAATATATATTATTTTAATTGCTGGTGAATTGACCATAGGGATTTGGGGAAATGGATTCATTGTACTAGTTAACTGCATTGACTGGCTCAAAAGAAGAGATATTTCCTTGATTGACATCATCCTGATCAGCTTGGCCATCTCCAGAATCTGTCTGCTGTGTGTAATATCATTAGATGGCTTCTTTATGCTGCTCTTTCCAGGTACATATGGCAATAGCGTGCTAGTAAGCATTGTGAATGTTGTCTGGACATTTGCCAATAATTCAAGTCTCTGGTTTACTTCTTGCCTCAGTATCTTCTATTTACTCAAGATAGCCAATATATCGCACCCATTTTTCTTCTGGCTGAAGCTAAAGATCAACAAGGTCATGCTTGCGATTCTTCTGGGGTCCTTTCTTATCTCTTTAATTATTAGTGTTCCAAAGAATGATGATATGTGGTATCACCTTTTCAAAGTCAGTCATGAAGAAAACATTACTTGGAAATTCAAAGTGAGTAAAATTCCAGGTACTTTCAAACAGTTAACCCTGAACCTGGGGGTGATGGTTCCCTTTATCCTTTGCCTGATCTCATTTTTCTTGTTACTTTTCTCCCTAGTTAGACACACCAAGCAGATTCGACTGCATGCTACAGGGTTCAGAGACCCCAGTACAGAGGCCCACATGAGGGCCATAAAGGCAGTGATCATCTTTCTGCTCCTCCTCATCGTGTACTACCCAGTCTTTCTTGTTATGACCTCTAGCGCTCTGATTCCTCAGGGAAAATTAGTGTTGATGATTGGTGACATAGTAACTGTCATTTTCCCATCAAGCCATTCATTCATTCTAATTATGGGAAATAGCAAGTTGAGGGAAGCTTTTCTGAAGATGTTAAGATTTGTGAAGTGTTTCCTTAGAAGAAGAAAGCCTTTTGTTCCATAGAGACCCCTAAAGAGTATCCTGACTACAAGGATGAAAGAAATCAACAAAAGGCATTCTCCCTTCTCTTGTTTGCAT